CGGCGGGGAGAGCCGAGAAGGAGGAGGAGGAGAGAGGAAAGAGCGGAGCAGCCATTGTTGAGGGAAACCTTGCAAACAAAGAAGGCTCCGGACTCCCCGCGGCCCCCCGCCCCCCAGGCCGGCCCCCTGGCCCCCGGCCCCCGGCCCAGTGGCCATTGTAACTTTCCCCCGGGACAGCGGCCGCCGCGGGGCGGGCCGAGGCAGTGCGTGCGAGTCTTTGTGCGGCCGGCGGACTGGAGCTCCCAGTCGGGCCTGCCCGTCCCACTCGGGACATGAGCTGCTGAAGTTGTCCCCCCGTCAGCCCTCACCCCTGCCAGGACTCCTCTGGGCTTGCAGTCGCTCCCCCGTACCTCTCCTGGCCCCCTCAGTTCTCCCAGGTAAGTCTGGGCACCCTGCGAGCCTGTTGGGGGTGGGCGGAAGGCCCTCAGCCCGGCCCGGGCCTGATCTGCGGGCTGGGGGAGAGGTGCCCCAGCCCAGAGCCGCCGGGGCGCTCAGGCCTGCTGACCTGTGGCCAGTCCCTAAAGGGAGGAGGCCTGCCCTCGAGTCAGCCTGGTTACCATGGCAATACCCAGCTGGAGGTGCCCCCCTCAGCCCCGGGATGCAGCTTCCACCCTGAGAAAACTTTACTAGTTCTGGGCTCTTCTCTCCCCCTTCCTAAAGGCTTCCAATTTGCTAGAGGTGGGAGGGGGGCTATGGCTGACTCCAGGGCTGGATGACACATCTCCTCCGTCCCCCCACCTTGCTGCCTCTACTCCTGCTGCTGGGGACAGGCAGCAACAGGGACAGATGGTCTGGGTGATGTCCCTCCCCTTCTCTACTCACTCCCAAGCCCTTGTGCTGGAGCCACTGGGAGTTGTGGCTCTGGAGAGATGCTGAGTTTGTGTCCATTCACTGGAGGTGTAAATAGAGGCCCAGAGCTTTGGGCTCTAGCTCCTCAGAGCTATTTACCCAGGCCTAGACAATGCCTGTTCATTCTCTAGAGAGAGAAATGGAGGCTCTGAGAGTTTTTTTTTTTTTTTTTTTACAAAATTGGAGAGAAACCCAGGCGTCCTGCCTCCTGTCTCTTCAGGTTCTTGAGCTAACACATTTCAAGTGGCCCGGAAACTGAGGAGGCAGGGGTGGTTAAGCTATGGGAGAAAGGATGGCCTAGTTGGGGGATGAGGGCCAGGTCTGAGAATCTACTCTTGGGTTTATTGCCCAGGCCTGGCCTCTGGTGGGCTGTGTGAGTTTGGGCTTCCTGTGTGGCCTTAGTCTGCCTGTCTGTGGATTGGGGAGACTTGGTGGCTGGGTGGGGACTGTCTTTCTGGAGACACAGGCTCAGTCCAGACTGGCATGTGAAGGCTGTGTGTGCTGTTCTTGGAGCATATGGATGTGGCCCGTGAGAGCTCGTGCATGGGGTGAGGGCCTGTTGCGGGCATCTGAATCTGCCTGGGGCTGCTGGGTTCCAGCCCTTGATAGGCATGTTAGGGCGAGCTGAGGGTGAAAGCCTGCTAGGCAGGATGAGGCACACGTGTGTGCAGGCACACACAGGCTCTGACTTGGCATCTTCAGAGACTGTGCAGTCTGGGACCCTCCTTTTGCCTGCATTGTGAGGACAGGGCTCTGGGGAGAGAATTAAATGACACATGTTGGCACAGGGTCTTCTTTTGTCTCTTCCCCCCAAAGAAACAAAATAGGTTTTGTATCTAAGTTGGGGAGGAGATCTAGATACAGCCAATCTAGCTACCCTTCCAAATGCAGTCGAGTTTTAGGGACCCAAGGAAGCAAATGTGATTGGAGTCAGATGAACTTTTGGGCCTGTGCCTCAGTTTCCCCTCCTATCTGGTGAGAAGGGGAAACAGAGTTGCAGGGGTACCTGGCTCATACCCAACTATGAATTTAACACTTTTTCCAGTCAGAAAACAGTATTCCAGGAACTGTTTGCTGTTAGGTGAGGTGAGAGAGAGGACATGTGCACATCACAGATACACACTAGTGAGACCCCTGTCTAGTGACCACTTGCCCCTAGACTGAGGAACATAGGCTTCTTCCCAGACCACCTACTTCTCAATTGTAGGTAGAGTGGGATGCAAAGGAGGCTCATCTGCCTGCTTCCCCGACTCCCAAGTCTCAGAAGAGAAAAGGGGTTGAGGCTTTGGGTTTCTGGTTTGGAGACAATACTGTCTACCCTTGGGGGCGGGGGTGGGGGCTGGGCTGATAAGGGAGTGGCCGTTAGTGGGGAGGCAGAAGGCCCAACTGGTTATCTGGTAGGCCACACCCAACAGGCACCCACCCCCATTTATCTTTCCATCCCTTGCCCTCCTGAGACCCTGAGGGTGGAGGAAGGGCAGAGTTTGAAAATCCTCCCTTTTCCTCCCCCACTTTGGTCTCTAGAGGGCAATAGAGGGGTCAGATGGTAGAAAGAGTATAGGATGTGGGAATCAGAAGATCCAAGCTCAAGTCCTAGCTTTGACAGTTACTAGCTTTATGATCTTGGCAAGGTCCTTTGAGCCCTCAGTTGCCTCATCTGTAAAATGGGAATGTTATGGTCAGCCCTGCTACCTCATAAGGTTGTTTTGATGATTGAGTGAAAGTATGTAGATTAAAAGGGGGTTTATCAATATTAGATTCTAATGATTGGATATTTATTTATTCTGTAATCATTCTTCCCAGCTTCAATTCCTCTTCTGTCATCTAGGACTCAGCCAAATGAAGAAATGGGATCTTGGGTATGCGCTGGGATTAGGGTGGACTACTCTTGGCCCAGCTATGACTCCTTTCTTTCTCGTCTAGGTTGTTCCTCAAAGTCATTCAAGCTGTACTCGCCGAAGGAGCCCCCGAACGGCAACGCCTTTCCCCCCTTCCATCCCGGCACCATGCTGGATAGGGATGTGGGGTAAGTGAGTCTCTTGGCCACTTCCTAACCCTCCCCCATTCTCATAGCCTCTTCCTTTACACAGCCCAACTCCCATGTATCCGCCTACATACCTGGAGCCAGGGATTGGGTAAGTGGAGTCCAGTGGGGAAGAAGGTGCTTTCCTACTGACCTCTCTCCTTCACTTCCTCCAGGAGGCACACACCATATGGCAACCAAACTGACTACAGAATATTTGAGCTTAACAAACGGCTTCAGAACTGGACAGAGGTATGGCCAAGGGAAAAGGGGCTGGGAGCAGGGACACATGAACACCCGTTACCATGCTCCCTAGGAGTGTGACAATCTCTGGTGGGATGCATTCACGACTGAGTTCTTTGAGGATGATGCCATGTTGACCATCACTTTCTGCCTGGAGGATGGACCAAAGAGATATAGTAAGTGGCCTCTGGGGTCTTGCTATGAGGGTTTTGTCCTGAAGAGTTTGTCCCATCTCTACAGCCATTGGCCGGACCCTGATCCCACGCTACTTCCGCAGCATCTTTGAGGGGGGTGCTACGGAGCTGTACTATGTTCTTAAGCACCCCAAGGAGGCATTCCACAGCAACTTTGTGTCCCTCGACTGTGACCAGGGCAGCATGGTGACCCAGCATGGCAAGCCCATGTTCACCCAGGTCAGCAACCCAGCTGGATGTGGAACACCATGAGGGGGCAGGGTTCTGACAAGCCTGTCCCCAGGTGTGTGTGGAGGGCCGGTTGTACCTGGAGTTCATGTTTGACGACATGATGCGGATAAAGACGTGGCACTTCAGCATCCGGCAGCACCGAGAGCTCATCCCCCGCAGCATCCTTGCCATGCATGTGAGTCGTGGGCAGGACCCAGGATGCAAGAGAGTGTTCTTTCTTGTCTTTTCTCCCACTCTAGGCCCAAGACCCCCAGATGTTGGATCAGCTCTCCAAAAACATCACTCGGTGTGGGCTGTCCAATTCCACTCTCAACTACCTCCGAGTGAGTCTCCGACCACCCAGTTTCTGCCCCAGCCCTGACAAGCCACCTCCTTGTCTACCCCTAGCTCTGTGTGATACTCGAGCCCATGCAAGAGCTCATGTCACGCCACAAGACCTACAGCCTCAGCCCCCGCGACTGCCTCAAGACCTGCCTTTTCCAGAAGTGGCAGCGCATGGTAGCACCCCCTGGTGAGTGCCTTGCACCTGCTCTTACCAGGATCTCTCCCATCTGAGTCTCCGTTTACCGGCACAGCGGAGCCCACACGTCAGCAGCCCAGCAAACGGCGGAAACGGAAGATGTCAGGGGGCAGCACCATGAGCTCTGGTGGTGGCAACACCAACAACAGCAACAGCAAGAAGAAGAGCCCAGCTAGCACCTTCGCCCTCTCCAGCCAGGTACCTGTAAGCATCTCGGCTTTCTTCTCTCTTCTGGGCGATTATGTTTGGGGACCTCCGCCACTCTCAGGATGTGATGGTGGTGGGGGAGCCCACCCTGATGGGCGGGGAGTTCGGGGACGAGGACGAGAGGCTCATCACCCGGCTGGAGAACACCCAGTTTGACGCAGCCAACGGCATTGACGACGAGGACAGCTTTAACAACTCCCCTGCACTGGGCGCCAACAGCCCCTGGAACAGCAAGCCTCCGTCCAGCCAAGAAAGCAAATCGGAGAACCCCACGTCACAGGCCTCCCAGTAAAAGGCCCTGCTGTGGCCACCCAGTGCTCTGCCTACCTGCCCCACCCCTCACAGCCCCAGGGAGCAGAAGACAGAATGAAGAGACTGAGCATCTAAAATGGGCAGCCTCCATCCACCCGCTTCAGGGAGGAACTGGACTCTCTGGGGGCAGGTGCCAAGATTTGCCCCCCCAGTGGCCCTGGGCTGGGCCTGGCCTCTACAGAGCCTTTTAGGGGGAGGGGGTACTCATGTGGATGCCTACTTGGAACCTGGGCCTCTGAGACATGTCCTGACCACCCCCCAGGGCATTTGCCTCCATCTTCACCCCAGATTGTGGGTTTCCCATCCCCCTGACTTTACCCCTTTCAAGCCTGGGGTTGTCTATACCCACAGCCCTTAGGGACTTAAAGTTACGGGGCTTCGTTGAATGCTCCTTCCCCTAGGCAGCTGGTAATAGAGGGGTAAAGCTCTGGGCCCCTCCTCCCTGCTGCCACTTATCCCAGCTCCAAGTTTTTTTAAAAATAATATTATTAAAAATGTAAGTTAAAAAAAAAATCACTCATGTCCCCCCCTCTTCCCCCTATTAAAAGTCCAGCTACCTCCCTACTCTTGGCAGATGGGGGCCTAGGGCCTAGGTGGGGGTGAGAGTGGGGGAGGGAGGTGTGCATACCATTTTATATGGTGTGAGAGCTTCAGACCAAGGAGACATTTCACCATCTCTCCCCCTTTCCTCTGGGGTGACTGCAGTTGAGGAAAGCATGCCATGGGGTAGGGGGACATTGGTGGCCACATTTTGGTGACAGACCCCTGCTGTTGTCTCTGTGTCCCCATTCTCTGGACTCTGGCCTGCCCTCCTAGTGCTTGTGACTCCCTCTCTTCCAGCCCCACCCCCATGGTATGTATATTCCTTACAAGTCCTCCACAAGAGCAGCTGTCTAGGATGCGGGGAGGGGAGGCTCCTTCCCTTAGGGAGCGTGGAGAGAAGGGAGCAGCCTTGTTGCTGTATTTTTGGTTTTGTTTCAGTTGGGCAGGCATGGGATGGGAGAGGGGCTCAGCCACTTTCCTCCAGAATCTTCCCTCAGCCCCTCCAACTGCATATGTAATCCTACTCTGTCCTTCATAGAGGGGAAGGAGCCACAGATGACATCCCAGTTCTAAGCCCACCAGGGAGGAACAGGCCTCTGTCCCCATAGGTGAGGTAGAGGTAGAGGGTCTTCACCTGCCAGTATCCCCTGCCGCTCCTTCCTCACAGAAGGAAGGAGGAGGAGGCAGCCGGGATCCTCGGCTCTGCCAGGGTGCAGCCAGGAGCAGGGTTTCACGCAGCTGGTCCAGCTCTGTGGCTTTGCTGCCTTTTCCTGTGGCCAGTCCCAGGAAGTGCTAACACCACCTCTCTCCCCACTCTTCCCTCTGGATTCTGGGGTCCCCCACACCGTATTTCCTCCACTCCAGCTGCCACTTTTGGAAGGGTATTGAGTCAGGAGCTGAGGGAAGGGGTGAGGAAGGTGGACATCCCATCCCAACTGTAATGCCTTTTTTTTTTTTTTTTTTTTTTTTTTTTTTTTTTTTTTTTTTTGGGCCATTTGAGTCATGTATGGTACCAATCAATAAAGAGACTTTTCGGTTTGAGAGTGTCCTGGTTGGTCATTGATGCCTAATAA